TGTCTCTCTCGTGTCTGTGTGTCTGTCAGCGTCTGTTTCCTGTGGGCCTCTGCCTGTGCCTGTTTCAGTGAACTTAGAAAAGGGTTTGGAGATAGGAGTGTGTTTGTGTGTCTGTCCCGGGTCTCTCTCTCCTCTGTCTGTCGTGTCTGTGTCTGTCAGGATTTGTTCGTGTCTCGTTGAGTTTCCGAGTCTTCTTTTCCCTAGGTGTCTCTAGCCCTTCCCTGCGGGCTTTTCTGCCTATGGTGCAAATCTTACCCCCGCCCCGTCTTCGCATCTGAGTTTTGCCCCCATACCTATCACCTCCAATCCTGAAGTTTCTTTCCAGGAGTCTGTTAACTTGATCTAGAATCTGCCCCTTTTCCCCAGTTTTCTGAGTCTCTGGTGTGATGGTGAAGAGCCCCAGCCTTGGATTCAGAAGCCCGGCTGCCTGCTAAGCTGTGTAATTGCCAGGTGATAGTCTCTGTGTCAAAACCTCAGTTTCCTAGTCGTAGGAAATCCATAGTTCGTAGGCATTCGTAGTTCCTACATCATAGGGTCCTTGTGCATGTAAGTTGAGGTGATGCTTGTAAAGTGCCTGACGGTATCTGACACATAGCAAGTGTGTAATTACTGGGAGCTCTGGTTTTTATTATTACAGTGCTTAGAGATTTTTACACAGTAAGTGTTAGATATCGGTCGGTTATTGGAGTACTCCTTGGAGAACTTTGCCATATCCTTTGTATTCTTTTTAATGTAAGAATTCTCTTTGAATCAATTTAATTTGAAATACAGTCTCATTCTAAGCAGTATCTGAGAAATCTCAGCTTTGATGTGCTAGTTGGGTAATTTTTTCTAATGCACGCCAAATAAGTACAGAGTATTAAGATAGTGCCTTTTCTGCCGCCACCCTTTTGGAAATGTTCTCTGTTTTTTCTCTGATAATAATAGCAGCCAGTGTTATTGAGCGCCTACTATCTGTGGGGCACAGAGCCAAGCACTGCATGTACCCATCTTATTTAATCAACAGGCCTACCAGGTAGGAATTCTTTCATTTCAGAGTTGAGCAAACTGTGTCTCAAGGAGGTGTGCGCTGCAGGTAGCTGATGTGGCCAGGATTTGAACCCACATTTTATATTCTTTGCCATTAGATTCCATTTTTCTTATCTCTTATTTCTCAGCGCCAGGTCTCTTTTTGTTTCTGGGCCTCTTTCTTCCTTGGCCTCCTGCCTCCCTGTCTTCCCATGTTCTTGTATCTGCTGCTGCCTGTGTTTTTCTCATTGTGTCTCTGCCTAGCTCCCTCTGCCCAGGTTTCTATGTGTCTCTTTCTGTCAGAACTGTCTTCTATTTCTTCTCAGTCCCCTTCTCTGCATTTGTTACATCATCTCTTCATCTTAATGTATTAGGCTGGGGCTGTTTTGGGACTCCAGAGAGTTACTTTTTAACTAGCTACATCTGTCTTCAGGTGCCTGGCTTTCTGGCCTGAGGTGGAAGCAGAGGCCAGCCTCTCTCCGTCATCCCTATCTCCCCTGGGCTTACATCATGGCGGGGCTTTGAAAATCTCCCTCTGTGGCTTCTTGGAGCCGCATAGATGGGTGATCAGAGCTGGCTCTGGAACCAGGCTGCTCCAGGAGTAAGGTGTGTGTCCCTGGGCAAGGGGCTGAACCTCTGTGTGACCTTGGTTGAATTATTTAACTTCCAGGAGCCCAGTCTTTGCATGCAGTGTTGAAAAAGGTAATGTCCCTCTTGTGCTGAGCGAGCACCTGGCACACAGCAGGGACCCAGGCAGTGGGGCTGTTAGGTTCCTTATCTCTCCTGAGCCTTGGGCTTCCGCTATCCTTGGGACGTCTGGTCTTCTGGCTTCCCCGGTTCTTCCTGCCGCCCTGGGTTGGTTCCCTGCTCCTGCCTCTGTCTTTAATTTGTGTTTCCAGAGGTCCTCTTCCCCTCGCAGATGCGGTGACCTGCCAGCACCTGCCGCAGCCTTCGTCCGGGAGTCGCCCCATCTCTCCACGCATCGGGGCCCTGTGCCCCTTGCTGCTGCAGCCGGGCACCATGTCGACCTCGTCCTTGAGGCGCCAGATGAAGAACATCGTCCACAACTACTCAGAGGCGGAGATCAAGGTTCGAGAGGCCACGAGCAATGACCCCTGGGGCCCATCCAGCTCCCTCATGTCAGAGATTGCCGACCTCACCTACAACGTTGTCGCCTTCTCGGAGATCATGAGCATGATCTGGAAGCGGCTCAATGACCATGGCAAGAACTGGCGTCACGTTTACAAGGTCAGCATCCTGCTCTCCTCCCCGGGCAGGTGTGCTGACCGGGCATCCCCGTGCCCGCTCGCAGGCCATGACGCTGATGGAGTACCTCATCAAGACCGGCTCGGAGCGCGTGTCGCAGCAGTGCAAGGAGAACATGTACGCCGTGCAGACGCTGAAGGACTTCCAGTACGTGGACCGCGACGGCAAGGACCAGGGCGTGAACGTGCGTGAGAAAGCTAAGCAGCTGGTGGCCCTGCTGCGCGACGAGGACCGGCTGCGGGAAGAGCGGGCGCACGCGCTCAAGACCAAGGAAAAGCTGGCACAGACCGCCACGGGTGAGTCCCTCCCTGCGGCCCCTGACGGCCTATGGGTCTCACGCGTTTCTCACCCGCCCTCCAGCCTCATCAGCAGCTGTGGGCTCAGGCCCCCCTCCCGAGGCGGAGCAGGCGTGGCCGCAGAGCAGCGGGGAGGAGGAGCTGCAGCTCCAGCTGGCCCTGGCCATGAGCAAGGAGGAGGCCGACCAGGTACTGGGCGTGCAGCTGGGGCTGTCTGTCCGATGTCTCCCTGGTCGTGCCCGTGCCCCAACAGGAGGAGCGGATCCGTCGCGGGGATGACCTGCGGCTGCAGATGGCAATCGAGGAGAGCAAGAGGGAGACTGGGGGCAAGGAGGAGGTGAGCGGGGCTTGTTCTGCCCTCCCTGGCCCTTCATGCTCCTTCTCTTCTCTCTCCCCCACAGTCGTCCCTCATGGACCTTGCTGACGTCTTCACGGCCCCAGCTCCTGCCCCGACCACAGACCCCTGGGGGGGCCCAGCACCCATGGCTGCTGCCGTCCCCACGGCTGCCCCCACCTCGGACCCCTGGGGCGGCCCCCCTGTCCCTCCAGCTGCTGATCCCTGGGGAGGTCCAGCCCCCACGCCGGCCTCTGGGGACCCCTGGAGGCCTGCTGCCCCTGCAGGACCCTCAGTTGACCCTTGGGGTGGGACCCCAGCCCCTGCAGCTGGGGAGGGGCCCACGCCTGATCCATGGGGAAGTTCCGATGGTGAGTGCGTGGCCCACTTGCATGCAGCCCCTCCAGCCCCTCATGCTCTTCTGTCCTCACCCAGGTGGGGTCCCGGTCAGTGGGCCCTCAGCCTCCGATCCCTGGACACCGGCCCCGGCCTTCTCAGATCCCTGGGGAGGGTCACCTGCCAAGCCCAGCACCAATGGCACAACAGGTACTGGAATGGGGGTGGGAATGGAGCCCCGGGAGGGGCTGAGCAGAACATCCTGACCCCACAGCAGCCGGGGGATTCGACACGGAGCCCGACGAGTTCTCTGACTTTGACCGACTCCGCACGGCACTGCCGACCTCCGGGAGCAGCGCAGGTGAGCCCCTGCCCTCCCCTGCCCAGTGGCGACCTGTCTGAGCCCCTCTCCCGGATCCTTCCAGGAGAGCTGGAGCTGCTGGCAGGAGAGGTGCCGGCCCGAAGCCCTGGGGCGTTTGACATGAGTGGGGTCAGGGGATCTCTGGCTGAGGCTGTGGGCAGCCCCCCACCTGCAGCCACACCAACTCCCACGCCCCCCACCCGGAAGACGCCGGAGTCATTCCTGGGGCCCAATGCAGCCCTCGTCGACCTGGACTCGCTGGTGAGCCGGCCGGGCCCCACGCCGCCTGGAGCCAAGGCCTCCAACCCCTTCCTGCCAGGCGGTGAGTGTGGGCCCATCACCTGCTCAAGTCCTCACTCCGTGTCTCTGGTTTACTCTTCCTGCAGGAGGCCCAGCCACTGGCCCTTCCGTCACCAACCCCTTCCAGCCCGCGCCTCCCGCGACGCTCACCCTGAACCAGCTCCGTCTCAGTCCTGTGCCTCCCGTCCCTGGAGCGCCACCCACGTACATCTCTCCCCTTGGCGGGGGCCCTGGCCTGCCCCCCATGATGCCCCCGGGCCCCCCGGCCCCCAACACTAATCCCTTCCTCCTATAATCCAGGGCGGAAGGGGGCCTGGCTCCATCCGGCTGCCCCATTCCGGCTCCCTGGGAGATCAGTGTTGTGAGTGCATGTGAAATGGGGGATCCCCACCCCCAGTGCCCTTCCCCTTCCTGGGGCCCACTCACACTACACCCTCTTCCTTTCCCACCCCACCTCCCCGGAGAGAAACTGGACATGGGGCCTGGGGAGGGGAGCTGGCCAGAGGAGGACCCCTTTCCCGTGGCATTAGAAGGGGGAGGGGTGGCTGGGGCCCCCACCCATTCCCCCTCCCTCCAAACTCCCAACCCCCAGTCAGTGTTTGAGCCTCCTCGTTCCCCTCACGCACCCGCTCACGCACCCTCGGTGAATCCTTGGTGATGATTTTGGCAACTTTGGGAATAAATGGCAATTCCCACGGGCTTGGCACTCCCAGATTCCCATCTGTGATTTCGTGTGTCCCCCAGAGCCCCTTCATCCAGGGACCCAGGGCTCAGGTCACATCTCTTTCTCGGGGGTGGCTGGCAACCAGCCCCTCTGTCTCAGAAGCCCTGATTTCCCTGACCCTCCCAGGTCAAGGGATGGCTGGGTTGAGGGTGGACTGTGCGAGGCCTGGCGGAGCTGTAGCCCACACAGGTCCAGGTGGTCGGGAGGCCACTCATGGCCAGACGCTTCCGGTGCAGGAGGCCTTGCTCTTGTGTTGAGGGGACACCAGGATGAGGTCAGAGAGTGCACTGGGGTTCAGGGAGGAGAAGAATCCTGAGAGATGGCACATGTGCAACACAGGTCACCGTCGCCATCGCCCGGGCCCACCGCAAGCATCACTAATCCATCCCTGCACTCCTGGAAAGCCGGGTCAGCCTCTGCCGGCTGAGCTGAGTGGACCACCAGGCGCCTCCTGGTTGTCCTCTGTGTGCTGTTTTCCTCTGTGTGCTCTTGTCCTGGGCTGGACCACACCTGGTGAGACTATCCGGGAGAATCCTCGGGCCGCCTTGTGAGGGGGGTGTTGCTGTCATCTCCAGGGCTAGGTGACAGCTTGTTGCAGGCCCCACAGCCAGGGCCTCAGGGATGGGGATCTGGCCATGTCTGTTTTAAGCCGAACAGGCTGTTCTTCCATGTGGAGTCTCCCTCCGTGATCCCCTGGGGTCAAGTCCTGACGGCTGGGTTCGCTCCCTCAGTGACTCCGACAGCTCTTGTCTCAGAGGTGCTGGGGTGAAGGCTGTGTGGGGCCAGGCCCCTGGGGTCAGACTTCTTGCCCCTTCTGCCCGGGGGACGCTCTGGGCTCAGGGTGGGGCCAGACAGCTACATCACAGGGACACTTGTTATGGGTCGGGGTCCAGGGAGCACCCAGCCAGTGGAGTGTTGGAGGCCACTGAGAGGGACATGACTGCGGTGTCCGAGCAGCGTCGTGGCCACCCTGTGTGCCCACTCCCTGGTGGACAGACCTACGTCACCTGGGGATTGCAGAGCAAAAGGAGTGCTGTTGGGGTGATGTGAGGTTGGGGTTCTGTTTCTTGCTGTGAATTGGGTCATGACCTGTGTCGGAGCGTTCTCTGGCCTCCACTTGCCCCTGCAGACCAGGGTGTCTGGAGGGTTGTCGGGGGCTTGATGGAGGAATTGCTGACCACACCATGCAGGAAGAGGTGGGTCCCAGGGACACAGGAACTTTGGGGTCAGCCGGTTCCAGATTCAGTTGCAGAGGAGCATCCCCCTTGCTTAGCCAGGGAGGGGAAGCCCTCTTCTCACACCCGGCCTGGGTATGTTGTGGGAGAGTCATTTCCCAGGAGGAAATGGGGACTGTTACCGGGGGAGGGGGTGCTGTCCCCAGGCAGCAGCAAGCGTCCCTTACGCTTGGGCTGTCCGAGACCCTGCTGCTCTAGGCGGTTGTGATGGGGGAGCCCCACAGGGCACAGAGAGCCAGCTGAAGGCGGCAGCTCTGGGTGGGATCACATGGAAAGGGGAGGCGAGCCGAGCCTCCCTCTTGCCAATCTTGGTCTCCCCACAGGGTCATAGCTCCTGGGCCCCTCACTTGTCAGACCCTCCATTCACCAAATTAAGGATAAGTTTCACGATTTCGCACTGCGGAGCCTGCACTCCCTTTCTCTTCAAAAAAGCTGAGGACGAAGATAAAATGATACAGTTGGATTAGTCCAGTGGAGGGGTTAAAGGTGTGAGGCTTTAATTCTCCCCACCATTTCCTCATTTGGCAAAACAGAGAAGACAGGATTGAAAAACAAGACAAAAACCCAGAGGCTTGCACATAAATTTGGGGCTTAACTACAGCATCTTCGGCATCTTCTTTTCCCTACAGTGCGAATTACAAAGTAGCACCACAGATCTCGTGTCTCCTACTTTATTCCTCTTTCTAGAATATTCCAGCCACCAAAGTGCTCAGCAGGAGCTGCTGTGTAGGAGTCCCCCATGAGGCCCAAGCACCTGAGCTTAGTGACATACACGGTTGAACGCTGGGAGAATGCTGGGAGCCTGCTGTTGTCCCCGATTGAGGGCTCCCCCCACTGTGTGTGTATCACTCTTTCTACAGCAGATGTGTCTCTCTCCCCACAGTGGGATGGCGAGCTTGTTAAATGGCCGTGAGGAAGACTTTATTCAGGACCATCGAGACAGGTACAGGTACCATCAGTGGATGGAAAATCACTAAGAGCAAACCTCAGGGGTCCGGGGGTTTTCGGCTAAACCCACCTAGCAGGATTCTTGCTGAAGGCAGGCCAGGGTGATCAGAGGTCACCTGGGGATGGTGGAGGCTGAAGAAGCCTATCAGATGTGAGGGTGGCGGGGGTTGGGGGGGATGGCGGCGGGGTTCATTTGCTGAAAGGATTTTACAAGGGCATGCACGGATGGGCCTAGGAGGAGGTTCAGATCCCTCAGGTTTGGCTAAGCAAGAGTCATGGTGGTGCTCCCGGCTGGCTCTCAGGAGCAGATGTGCTTCTGACCCGACGTCTTCCCCCAGAGAGGGCTGAAGTGGAAAAAACCCCAGAATTTCTCCCTGGGACAGGTGAAGCGATGGGGCGTGGGACATTCCTGGGTCTCGACTCTGTTCAGGGCCTAGGGGTTGGGTGGGGAAGGCACTTGAGGGAACCTTCCTGGAGCCCGTAGGAGCTTCATCCGAGCTCCTGGGTCACCCCGCCCACCAGAGTCCAGGCCCACCAGAGTCCCCTGCCACCTGTGCTCACCCTAGCCTTACCCCTCGCTCTACTCCCGCCCTCGCCCTATCCTCGCTCCTCGCCCTACGCTTGCCCCTCGCTCTGGAGCTGCGATGCCAGCCTCAGGGCTTTCAGTCCTGCCTTGATCTTTTTTTATACTGAAACTCAATTTTACACACACAAACCCACTCCCAGCCAGCCTCTGCCTTTTGCCTTTTCCTCATGTTCTCATTGAATAGGAAGAAATGCCCTTTTTTTTCCCCCCTAGAAGGAGTCTTGCTCTGTTGCCAGGCTGGAGTGCAGTGGCACGATCTCGGCTCACCGCAACCTCCACCTCCCGGGTTCAAGCGATTCTCCTGCCTCAGCCTCTCGAGTAGCTGGGATTACAGGTGCCCACCACCACGCCCAGCTAATTTTTTTTTGTATTTTTAGTACAGACGGGGTTTCACCATGTTAGGATGGTCTCGATCTCCTGACCTCGTGATCCGCCTGCCTCGGCCTCCCAAAGTGCTGGGATTACAGGCGTGAGCCACTGTAGCGGCCCCCACCCCATTTCATTTTTTATTTTTTTATTATACTTTAAGTTCTAGGGTACCTATGCACAACGCGCAGGTTTGTTACATATATATACATGTGCCATGTTGGTGTGCTGCACGCATTAACTCGTCATTTACATTAGGTATATCTCCTAATGCCTTCCCTCCCGCCTCCCCCAGGCCCTTAGTTTGTGCTGCTCTGCGTTGGTTTTCTGCGTGTGCTAAAAGGGGAGGGAGAGTTTCTGTGCCCATTCCCAGGCACCTTCTTGCAGCCGCAGGCATCTCCCCCACACGTGCTTCTAGCTTCCCGGGTGTGGCGTGAGCCATTGCGTCCGGCCAGAAATGTTTTATTTCTTGAGAACTTGTCTGTCTCTGTGATGACTGTGGGTTGTCCAGCTCATCCCTCAAGCGCCATCCTGCCAGGCCCTTCACTGTGGTGAGAAACCGGCCTACTCACATCACAGGTGCCCCTGGAGTTTCTCAAACTGCAGCCCAAGGATTGGCTGCTTGCTTTTGTAAAAAAAAATGTTTTATTAGAGTGCAGCCACGGCTGCTTCTGCACTACAGTGGCAATGGTGACATTGAGTGTGGCAGAGACCGAGTGTCCCTTGAGCCTAAAATATTTACTATCTGGCTCTTCAACAAAAAGTGTGCTGACCCCCGGTGATTGCTTGTATGTGGCAGGGGTCTAAGGCCTGCCTGCACGTCCTGGGACAGCCCACGCTTCCACAGGGTTCCAGCATGCTTTCCGCCGAGAAATCGCTCCCTTTGCTGTTTGTTTTGTATTGAATGTTTCTTCATGCTTTTGTTTTACTTTCAGGGATAATTATATAATGTTATGTTTCATCCACATTATTTTAGTATGGATATTTATAATTTCCTAAAGCACTATTTTTTTTTTTTGAGACAGAGTCTTGCTCTGTCGCCCAGGCTGGAGTGCAGTGGCTCGATCTCTGCTCACTGCAAGCTCCGCCTCCTGTGTTCACGCCATTCTCCTGCCTCAGCCTCCCAAGTAGCTGGGACTACAGATGCCCACCACCATGCCCAGCTAATTTTTTTGTATTTTTTTAGTAGAGACGGGGTTTCACTGTGTTAGCCAGGATGGTCACGATCTCCTGACCTCGTGATCTGCCCACCTCGGCCTTCCAAAGTGTTGGGATTACAGGCTTGAGCCACTGTGCCCGGCCCATAAAGCACTATTTAATGACTGCTCCATAAATACAAACTTCCTTTCCTTATTATTATTATTTATTTTTTTTTTGAGATGGAGTCTTGCTCTCGTCCCCCAGGCTGGAGTGCAGTGGCGCGATCTCGGCTCACTGCAACCTCCGCCTCCCGGGTTCAAGCGATTCTCCTGACTTGGGACTACAGGTGCGTGCGACCACAGCCAACTCATTTTTCTGTTTTTAGCAGAGACAGGGTTTCACCATATTGGCCAGGCTGGTCGAACTCCTGACCTTGTGATCCACCCGCCTCGGCCTCCCAAAGTGCTGGGATTACAGGCGTGAGCCACGGCACCCGGCCCATAATTACAAACTTTCTGAGGGACATCTTGAAGCACACAAAACTATAGACAATATTATCATAACCACCCCTGCAAATGCCTCACTCGTGTTCAGCCATCATTTACATTTGAACCACTCCTGTTTCACCTACAGCCTCCTCATGGCCCCTCCCCTGGAGCACTTAAAAATGGTAATGACATGCTCTCTAGTAATCGTTGTGTGTTACTGTCAAAAGGTATAACTCATGCATTGATGGGGGTAACCCCTACAGCAGTTAACCCTGCGTGCTCAGAGGGGAATGAAAGGTAGCTCAGAGGCTCGGGAGGTGAGGTTGCAAAATGGCTTGTGTTGTGGGGAATGTTCTCATCCACCCAAATCAAGCATCACTACATCCATCCGCAGGGGAGGCAAGCTTAGGGCATCACGTCCAGGAGTGGCCAGGTCCCGATGTCACGGGGAGCCGGGCTGGGACAAGCTCCAGACGGCCAGGGTGGTGTGGGTTTGCAGTGGGAGGGCTGGCGCGGGGGCCCTGAGGGCTCCCTGGTTCCCATCTTATCAAGATGCTGGACTCGGTGCTTGAAACATGTCCTGACAGCCACATGAAAAGGGTTAGAAATGATACTGTTTCGCCTGGGTGCTGTGGCTCATGCTTGTAATCCTAGCACTTTGGGAGGCCGAGGCGGGCGGATCACGAGGTCAGGAGTTCGAGACCAGCCTGGCCAACATGGCGAAACCCCGTCTCTACTAAAAATACAAAAATTAGCCTAGTGTGGTGGCGGGCACCTGTAATCCCAGCTACTTAGGAGGCTGAGGCAGGAGAATCGCTTGAACCCAGGAGGCGGAGGTTGTAGTGAGCCGAGATTGCACTACTGCACTCCAGCCTGGGTGACAGAGTGAGACCCTGTCTCCAAAAAAAAAAAAAAAATGATACTGTTTCCTGTATTTTTTTCTCTTAGTATCTTAAGAAATACATGATTTGAACAAGGACCTTGTGTCTCCTCTCCCCTTTCCCGGACTATTCTGACCCCAGCAGTTCTCAGAAGGAGCTGACATTAATGAGAACTTCTCCCTGTTAGACCCTTAAAATACTGAGCTTTCGGGACCCTGCCTGGCTTGTTCCTGTAAAACGGTCTTGTCTGTGGTAAATACTAAGGTTTTTGGTCTCACAGCCGAGGAAATCAAGGATGTGGATGCACACAGAGTGAGATTTGGAGCAGGAGTTTAATAGGCAAAAGGAAGAAACAGCTCTGTCACAGAGACGGGTCCCGAACGGGTTGTGAAGTTGTAGAAGAAATGTCAGGGGTTTTATAGATGGGCTAGTGAGGAGGGGTGTCTTTTCTTCCTAGGGCCTGAAGAACCAGTTAGGACCAGGTGTGCTGTCTGCATCGAGCAGAGTCTCTAGCAGCCCCCACCCCATTCTTTTTTTTTTTTTTTTTTTTGAGATGGAGTCTCGCTCTGTCGCCCAGGCTGGAGTGCAGTGGTGTCATCTTGGCTCACTGCAACCTCCGCCTCCCAGGTTCAAGCAATTCTCGTGCCTCAGCCTCCCGCGTAGTCGGGATTACAGGTGCATGCAGCCATGCCCGGCTAATTTTGTATTTTTAGTAGAGACAAGGTTTCACCATGTTGGTCAGGCTGGTCTCCAACTCCTGACCTCAAGTGATCCGCCTGCCTCGGCCTCCCAAAGTAGTGGGATTGCAGGCGTGAGCCACCGCGCCGGGCCCCCACCCCATTCTTTGATCCTGCAGGCAGGCCCTTCGTTTGTGCTGCTCTGCGCTGCTGCTTATCTGTGTGTGCTAAAAGGGGAGGGAGTGTTTCTGTGCCCATTCCCAGGCACCTTCGTGCAGCTGCAGGCATCTCCCCCACGCGCTTCCAGCTTCCCTTAGTGTGCCTAAAGAAAGGGAAAGGAATGTGCTTTAGGCCCACTGTTTTCACTGGGGCCCATCTATGTATGTGGCTTGGTGATTACCCAGGAACCTCCCAAGTCTGTGCCCGAGTTGCTTATCTGTGTTTTACAGCCTGAAAGATCAGGCTGCTCTTTGTTAGGAGAAGTGATTTCTTTGAACTGCGTGGTGTGGTGAGAAAGGGAGCAATTTCTAAGCTGCTTTTTGTTAGGAAGTTTTTTGCTGGGGACTCTCTTCGCCCTATCTACCTAAATGATTTCTGTTTCTTACATCAATTGGGTATTGATTTCAGGTAGAATGGGTGAATGCATTTATTCGTTCATCTAAGCCGCATTTACTCCTTTCTTTTCTTTCACTGTTGTTTTTTTTTTGAGACGGAGTCTTGCACTGTCACCCAGGCTGGAGTGCAGTGGTGCGATCTCGGCTCACTGCAAGCTCCACCTCCCGGGTTCATGCCATTCTCCTGCCTCAGCCTCCCGAGTAGCTGGGACTACAGGCGCCCACCACCACGCCCGGCTAAGCTAATTTTTTGTATTGTTAGTAGAGACGGGGTTTCACCGTGTTAGCCAGGATGGTCTCAATCTGACCTTGTGATTCCGCCCACCTCGGCCTCCCAAAGTGCTGGGATTACAGCCGTGAGCCACCGCACCTGGCCTCTTTCAGTTTTGATAGCAGATTATTTCCTTTGGCCCTGCGTGGTCTCTCTCTGGCTGGGCAGCTCTGGGCCAGCCATAAATGGAGGGGAGGGCGTGTGTGTGGCCACGTGTGTTTCTGTCCTGGACAACACTGTCCGGAGGGGCCTAAGTGGGAAGTGCCCTCAACCAAGGAGATAGCTGCTGTGTGTGTGTGTGTTGTGTGTGGTTGGGACAGTCGGGGATTCTCACTTTTTTTTAAAATTTGAGATGGAGTTTCACTGTCGTCACCCAGGCTAGAGTGCAATGGTGTGATTTCGGCTCACTGCAACCTCTGCCTCCCGGGTTTAAGCGATTCTCCTGCTTCAGCCTCTCAAGTAGCTGGGATTACAGGTGCCCGCCACCACGCCCAGCTAATTTTTGTATTTTTAGTAGAGACGGGGTTTCACCACGTTGGCCAGGCTGGTCTGGAACTCCTGACCTCAGGTGATCCACCTGCCTCGGCCCCCCAAAGTACTGGGATTACAGGCGTGAGCCACTGGGCGCAGCCTGGGATCCTCACTTTTTCGCAGATTGGTCACTAGCAGGGCGTCTGATGGAACTTTCTGAGATGCCGGAAATGTTCTCTGTGCTGTACAAAAGGGATGCCACTAGCCACATGCCACGTAGAACAGTTGAAATGTGGCCAGCATGAGATTTTTTTAATCTTGCCAATTTTTGATGGATTTAAGTTTAAGCACCTGCGTGTGAGCGGCTACCGCGTGGGCTGGGATTGGAGGAAGCTGGAAAGCGCTCCCCTGCGTTTCGGCTGCTGGCCCAGCAGAGGGCGCCGGAGAGCGGACGGAGCCGCAGGCGGGGTTGTGGGAAGACGCTGGGATCCCGTGCGCGCTTGTGCTCCTTCCTTCTGGGCCAGCGCGCAGACTATCAACCGAGGTATTCAGTCCCTCGGAAACCCAGTTCCTCCGTTTCCAGGCTTCTCGCCCACACGGAGACAGTCGCTCTCACACGTACCTCTCGCGGGCTCTTACTCGTGGTCCCGGTCTCCTCCTGGTCCCCACCTTCCAGCCCAGCGCGCACACTAGACGGCACGTGCTCTCCACGCTCTTTCTCCAGCGCCCCTTGCTCACCCGCCCCCCGTTGGAGTGGCCCATCCTCTCCGCTTAGACACCTGCAGTCACTGTCACTAGCTGAACTGCGCCCTCCTGAAAGCTCTATGTTGAAACCCTACCCCCCACCCTGCACCGACCCCGTACCCCAGAATGGGGCTGTATTTGGAGACAGGGCCTTTACAAGGTAAGTAAGGTTAAAATGAGGACATTAGGGTGGGTCCTAATCCAATCTGACTGTTATATAGTGGGGTTGCACCTTCATGTGAGGACGCCGGGAGAAGACAGCCGTCTGGGAGCCAAGGAGAGAGGCCTTGGCGGAAGCCAACCCTGCAGCACCTTCATCTTGAATTTCTGGTTTCCAGAACTGTGAGAAAATCCATTGACGTTCTATAGCGCTCCCAGCTGGCGGTACTTTGTTATGACAGCCCTAACATGAATGCAGCCATCCACACTGTCTGGGGGAAGGCACACACACCCCACAGCACCCTTGCTGTCTCACCCCGTATCGCAAAAGCTCACGCATGTGTCTCTCCCGAGTCCCTGGAGGGTCCTGCCACCTACATCTCTCTCCTTGGCCTGCCGCCTGTGATGCTCCTGGGCCCCCTGCTCCAGCACCGCTCCCTTCCTTCTGTAATACAGACAACAGAGACAGGAGATGGCCTGGCCCCACTTCATTTCTGTTCCCTGGGAAATAAGCATCGCAAGTGATCCGTAGAATGGTAGACATCATCCACTTCCCAAGCATCTCTGGCTGAATGCTGTTCTCATCCACTTCCCAAGCATCTCTGGCTGAATGCTGTTCTACACATGCACGTGGGAGGCACCAGGGAGCCCAGAAGAAATGAAAAGCCTGGGCAGACTCGCAGTTCTGCCACACAGTGAATGTGCTACTCAAGCCACTCAGCCTGGGCTGCAGAGGTTGGAAGCCTCACTGGCCTGAGGTTTCTGAGTAAGCTCTGACCCAATCATTGACTATTAAACTTCAGAGGTCCATGGAGACCTCTTAGGAGTCTTTGAAGGAACTTAGCATAGATACCGATAGCTGCTGACTGCAGGGAGATGGGGAGATATGTTTTGTAAACCTGTCCAGGCAACTTTTTTGCCTACGGAAACACACAAAAACGAAAACAAACCAATGAAAAAAACCTCTCAGAACGATACAGAATCCAGAGCCACTACAACACATTTCATGAAGTGGCGTGAGCCTGTAATTCCAGCAGTTTGGGAGGCCGGGGCGAATGGATGACTTGAGGTCAGGAGTTCGAGACCAGCCTGGCCAACATGACAAAATCACCATCTCTACTAAAAATACAAAAATTAGTCATGCATAGTGGCATGCACCTGTAGTCCCAGCTACTCGGGATGCTGAGATGGGAGAATCGTTTGAGCCCGGGAGGTGGAGGTTGCAGTGAGCCGAGATCGCACCATTGCACTCCAGCATGGACAACAGAGCAAGACCCTTTCTTAGAAAAAAGAAAAGTATCCCCGAACATTATCAGAGTCAAGTTAATAAAGGCCAAAGGTAGAGAAAATCTTGAAAGTATCGAGAAAATGACATGTCAATCATAAGGTCAGGTTCTTCAACAGTCATACTGACATTGTGGCTGGAATATTTGTTGTTGTGGGATATATATATATATATATATTTAGAGTGTTGTGGGATATATATATATATTTAGAGACAAGGTCTTGCTCTATCACTAAAGCTGCATTGCAGTGTGTGATCATAGCTCACCATGGGATTCTTGATTTTCAGTGAGTATAAAGTGTAAGACAAAATAAGTCTTAGTTCAGGTATGCTGGATGGGAAGCCAGAGGTCTGCATAGCAGTTACAAAGAAGGCCTTATTATCTGGAAGAAAAGGGACCATAGAATGTCCATTGGTTGGGGAACAACCCAGCTTTAGTTTTTCCAGATTCTCTGCATGTGCAGGTTTATGAGACTGGAGAACTTTGATTTCTTCTTCCTCCTCCTCCTCTCTTTTCTTCTTCCTCTTCCTCCTTTTTCTCCTCCTTTCTTCCTTTATTTTTCTTTCTTCCTTTCCTCCTCTTTCTTCTCCTTTTTCCTCCTCTTTTCTTCCTTTCTTCTCTTTTTCTTCTTCTTTTTTTTTTTTTTTTAAAAGACCGTGTTTCGCTCTGTCACCCAGGCTGGAATGCAGTGGCGTACTGTTTTAGAAAAGTGAAAGAGGGCCGGGCGTGGTGGCTCATGTCTGAAATCCTAGCACTTTGGGAGGCTGAGGCGGGTGGATCACCTGAGGTTGGGAGTTCGAGACCAGCCTGGCCGACATGGCAAAACCCTGTCTCTACTAAAAATACAAAAATTAGCCGGGCATGATGGCAGATGCCTGTAATCTCAGCTCCTCAGTAGGCTAAGGCGGGAGAATCGCTTGAACCCAGAGGCAGAGGCTGCAGTGAGCCAAGATTGCAGCATTGCAGGAAAGAGAGAAAAAGGAGGGAAGGGGAAGGAAAAGGAAAGAAAGAAAAGAGGGGAAGGGAAGGGAGAGATTTAAAAAACAATAGTAAAGAGAGATTTAAAAAACAATAGTAAAGAGAGATTAAAAAAAAAAAGTAAATGGGCCAGGTGCGATGGCTTGTGCCTGTAATCCCAGCAGTTTGAGAGGCTGAAGTGGGAGGATCACTTGAAGCCAGGAGTACCAGACCAGCCTGGGAAACATAGTGAGACCCCGTCTATACTAAAAAATATTTAAATGGGCTGAGCGCGGTGGCTCAGGCCTGTAATCCCAGCACTTTGGGAGGCCGAGGCAGGCGGATTACCTCAGGTCAGGAGTTTGAGACCAGCCTGACCAACATGGCAAAACCCCATCTCTACTAAAAATACCAAAACAAAAACTAGCAGGGCATGGTGGCGCATGCCTGAAATCCCAGCTACTCAGGTGGCTGAGACAGGAGAATCACTTGAACCCAGGAGACGGAGGCTGCAGTGAGCCGAGATTGTGCCACTGCACTCCAGCCTGGGCGAGCAACAGAGTGAGGCTGTCTCTCAAAAAAAAAAAAAAAGGAACGGTAGTGTGCACCTGTGGTCCCAGCTACACAGGAGGCTGAGGCAGGAGCATCACTTGAACCCAGGAGTTCAAGGCTGCAGTGAGCTATGATGGCACCACTGCCCTCCAGACTGAGCCAAAAAGCAGACCCTGACTCTAAAACAAAAGAAAGAACAAATAACAAATGAAAATAAATACCCAAAAACCAGTCAAATGTGAAACTGGTGTCAGGGGTATGTTCTCCATGTTGAGCCCCTTCTGTGGAATATGACAGTGTCTCTATTTCGGGTAAAGGAAAGACCAAAATAACTTTCCAAGATGAAAAGCTAAGAGTGCTGATCTCATCACAGACATAGCCAGCTCTTCAGTTCAGACCACCTGGAAACCCTCCCCATGTCTTTTCAGAACAATGTCCTAAGAACCATAGGGGAAGTGGCCATAAAAACCATCTTTCCTTTGCAGACTGGGGTGGGGACTCTGGCCAATGCCATTCTGTTCTTCCATAATATCTTTCCCATCTTGACTGAGCATCAAATGAGGCCCACACACAAGATTCTCACCCACATGGCCGTGGCAAACTCCTTGGTTCTTCTTTCCACTGGAATCCCCCACACAATGGTGTCTTTTGTCCTATGGAAACCCTTGTCCAGTCTTGAGTGTAAACTCGTGTTTACAGGTCTTAAAGTCCTGACCTGGTGATCCGCCCGCGTGGACCTCCCAAAGTGCTGGAATTACAGGCGTGAGCCACCACTCCTGGCCTATGCCAGCATTCTTTAAAGTTGTGGGAAAAGGCCAAAAGCAAATAGAAAATTGGGCAAAAAAGTTCATAATTGCTTAAACATATGGAAAACCTGGAAGTAAAATTAAGCAAGTAAGTGCGAGCACTCTACATTGAAGATTATAGAAAATTCAGCCTCCCAAATATCCAAAGAATCCAGGAGTGTGCCAAGAGATCCAAGAGTAGGTCCACAATTTCTCATTCTCAGGAGAATCTGAGATTATATTTCAATCTAATGATAACTGATTATATAATCCAATTTCTGCATCATCTTGCTTTTATGTTTTGTAATAAAAATTTTAGACCAGGCCAATAAGGCATCAGCAATTTACCGTAGGGAACTAGGGAATGTTTAATTATGACAATGAAGTGTTTAATATTGTGTTTTGAAATATAAACAGTGTAGATATATTTGAATAATACTGAATTTTTAGAAAAATCTATTGGGGTGTCATATATAAAAGGATAAGTAGAGATTTGGAAATGCTTTTTTATTGGACAAGAAAATTGATCAAATCGAAATCTGGACAAACTAGAAAGTCTGGATGCTAGCAATACAATCTATAGACACATTCTAGCATCACTTCTGTGTCAGAAGTATCCGGATTGTGGTGCCTACAAATGCATGCTCCTACACACCAAGACATCCATTAAGAAAATAAAGCCATGCTTTCCAGAGCGTTTAGCACTTGTTTAACGTACTTGTGCTTCTAAATATCACAAGGCAGGATGGGATTTCTAAAGACAAGGGGATATAGGACCGAGGCAAAGACAATCAGCATGTACACTGAATCACACTCCATAATCATATTGCTAGAACACTTAGGGAGTACCTCTGAAATCACAGCCCTGCTGCCATGATGTGCAATTACAGGATAGAGGTGCCAGGTGAAGGTCCCACTGTGGCCAAGGAAAGCCTTTGTGAGACGACTACTTCAGGGTGTTCCCCATCAGAGGAGCACACCCCTGATCTTGTATTCCTCGTCAATCCAAGGTCCATGTGAAATGGTCAGATGGGGAATTTTTTCTTCCACAGACATCAGGATCTTCTGAGTTTCTTCATCAAAGCCAGATTTGTGCAGCCTGGGAAAATAGAAATAAAGTTTTTTTTTTTGTTTTTCATTTTTACACAGTATTGCCTCTCTACATTCTGATGTCTACCTCTCCTCTCCTCTTTATTCTTTCCTAGAAATCACTGGGAGAATTGTACTGAATTTGAAAAACAAGCATGAATCTTTCCTATAGGATAGGAAGCCTCTGATTTATACCATAAAGTGAAATTTCATATACAGGATGTATCAATTAAGATTTAATTCAAAAAAGATGAATTTAAGTTAAAAAGAAAAACACAGGATAACTTCCATTCATCTGATGTTCATATGCCCTGGCACATCTATTGCTTCTTATAATGTGCTTGCTTAAAAAAAAAAAACATGAGCTTTTCTCAGAGACACTAATATAATGAATTCATGTACCCATCACCAACTTCTACAATTACCAATATTCAGCCTCTTCCATTTACAACCTGCCCATTTTCTAAGAAATAATTAAAGCACATGCTACACCCATAAATATGTCAAACGTTCTTGTCTGTTTTCGCTATT